CTGGGATTACAGGCCCCTGCCACCACGCCCGGCTAATCTTTGTTGGCCAGGCTGGTCCCGAACTCCTGACCTCGTGATCCTCCCACTTCAGCCTCCCAAAGTGCTGGGATTACAGGCGGGAGCCACTGCGCCCTGCCCTGGAGCTGTTTTTCTAACAAGCACTCAGAAGCACCTCCCTCCCCACCCTCCTCCAAGCCTGGACCCACCGTATGTCTTCCCGTTTGGTCTACAGAAAGGATTCTGGGAGATAGCAGGATTCTAGGTGGAGGAAACTTTTTATTTGGCTGACACTCTGAGGGGATGGGGGGACAGGGATGGGGAAAATTAATGAGCCAGACCAGGATGGATTCCTTTGGGTAGCTCTAATCTTTCGTGCCCACCTCAGCCCCAGCAGGCAGCATTTCTCAAATCCTAGCTTTCGGCGACCCTCCGGCCGCTGGGGGAAGGAGGGGTGACAACCCCACCTCCTCCTGGCTCTGGCTGCTAGGAAGCTCTTCCCTGAGTTACCAATTCCTCCGCTGGCCCCTTCTCCCATGACCTCTGACGGGGCATCCAAAACTCAGAGCCAGGTTATTTATAGATAAGCCCAGAGGAGGTGGGGGAAAGGCCAGTGTTTACAAACATGGGTCACCTGAGTCTGAGCGGCCACGAGAGCGGTCTGGGGGAGGGGCGAGACCGGACCCTGTGGATCTGCGACCAAGGGCTCTGTCTCTGGCCCAACCCCACTGAAGGCGAATGGGGAGAGGGCCCAGAGCAGGCAGGGAGTGGGCGCTGCTCAGATGCTGGAGCACGTGGCCCAGGGTGTGGGCCAAATGCAAACTGTATGCAAATCGCAGTGCTCCGGGGGCGACCTCTCGGCCGGCGGGACCCCCGCGGGGCCCCTGGCCTGGTGGGCCGGGGACCAGGGGCCGACCGGGTCAGGGCCCGCCTGAGGGAGAGGCCGAGTCTCACAAGTTTCCTCCCCATCACTCACAGCCAAAGAGGGTCCCGCAGAAAGACCCCGCAGGCCTTGAGAAAGGGAATTGCTCCTCAGTCCCTGCCCTGGCGCGCCCGCTCCCGGCCCCGCGTGCGGCGCTGGGAAAGGGGTGTCGGGTTACCAGCGCGGGGGCTACAGTTAGCCTCGAGAACCTTTGCTTTCAGCCGGACTCCGGACTCCTCCGGGGACAGCGCAGCGCCCGCCAGAGCCCTCGGCGCTCCCTCCCGCTGGCGGCTTCCGCAGCCTTCAAGTGGGTCCTCCGCCCCCGGCCCTCCCCTCTCAACCCGGACCCCTGGCCCTCACGTCTCCTCCAGGGATGGCGCTGGCGGCTTTGATGATCGCCCTCGGCAGCCTCGGCCTCCACACCTGGCAGGTAACTCCAGGAACCATCTCCTAGCCCCAAGGCTTTTCGGTGTGGCACCTCTTTTGCTCCACAGGCCCAGGCTGTTCCCATCCTGCCCCTGGGCCTGGCTCCAGACACCTTTGACGATACCTATGTGGGTTGTGCAGAGGAGATGGAGGAGAAGGCAGCCCCCCTGCTAAAGGAGGAAATGGCCCACCATGCCCTGCTGCGGGAATCCTGGGAGGCAGCCCAGGAGACCTGGGAGGACAAGCGTCGAGGGCTTACCTTGCCCCCTGGCTTCAAAGCCCAGAATGGAATAGCCATTATGGTCTACACCAACTCATCGAACACCTTGTACTGGGAGTTGAATCAGGCCGTGCGGACGGGCGGAGGCTCCCGGGAGCTCTACATGAGGCACTTTCCCTTCAAGGCCCTGCATTTCTACCTGATCCGGGCCCTGCAGCTGCTGCGAGGCAGTGGGGGCTGCAGCAGGGGACCTGGGGAGGTGGTGTTCCGAGGTGTGGGCAGCCTTCGCTTTGAACCCAAGAGGCTGGGAGACTCTGTCCGCTTGGGCCAGTTTGCCTCCAGCTCCCTGGATAAGGCAGTGGCCCACAGATTTGGTAATGCCACCCTCTTCTCTCTAACAACTTGCTTTGGGGCCCCTATACAGGCCTTCTCTGTCTTTCCCAAGGAGCGCGAGGTGCTGATTCCCCCCCATGAAGTCTTTTTGGTTACCAGATTCTCTCAGGATGGAGCCCAGAGCTTGGTGACTCTCTGGAGCTATAATCAGACCTGTAGCCATTTTAACTGCGCCTATCTGGGTGGTAAGCTGTGCATGGGGGAAGCAGGACTGGCAACGCGGAGGCCTCACCCTGCTGTCTGTTGCAGGGGAGAAGAGGCGGGGCTGTGTGTCTGCGCCAGGTGAGTTGCCCTTCCATCCTCCTTCAGCTGCTCTGCTGACCCCTTCCTCCTCTTTTCCCTTCAGCAGGGGTGCAGCTAGGGTCACAATCTGAGGGGGCCTCCTCTCTGCCCCCCTGGAAGACTCTGCTCTTGGCCCCTGGAGAGTTCCAGCTCTCAGGGGTTGGGCCCTGAAAGTCCAACATCTGCCACTTAGGAGCCCTGGGAACGGGTGACCTTCATATGACGAAGAGGCACCTCCAGCAGCCTTGAGAAGCAAGAACATGGTTCCGGACCCAGCCCTAGCAGCCTTCTCCCCAACCAGGATGTTGGCCTGGGGAGGCCACAGCAGGGCTGAGGGAACTCTGCTATGTGATGGGGACTTCCTGGGACAAGCAAGGAAAGTACTGAGGCAGCCACTTGATTGAACGGTGTTGCAATGTGGAGACATGGAGTTTTATTGAGGTAGCTACGTGATTAAATGGTATTGCAGTGTGGAGACATGGAATTTTATGATTGGTTTATTCCATG